ATTATCTCAGCTTTCTCGAGGTTTGGCTCCATTTTGGGCTGAGGGGCGCTTTTGGAGGTCTTTAGCGACCGGGGTGGGGGGTGGTTTTCGAGAAATCGGCCCTGTTTCAGTGACCGCGCCCTTATTTTCCAGTCGGGTATAGTCTGGATTCTTGGGGCGGTAGGGACCCCCGAGAGGCCGCGGTAGAATGGTGACCTGTCTCCTTCGAGGCCTGGGCCGGCCGCGACCTCCCAACATGGCGCCAGTTGAACGCTGCCTTGGCTCATAACCCCTCCCAATGGAGGGAGTTTCTCTTTGCCCCTAAAATGGCAGCGCGGGTTTTTGCCCGGAAAGAGGCGCTCTCGTTCGGGTCTCCCAGTTTCTGTTTTTGGAGTTGACAGCAGAGTTTTAAATATTGGATATTGAAGTCTTCATTTTCGTGTGTTTCGTGTAAGAGGCGTTTTGGATTTACTTACGTAAGCCAAACCTGGTTAAAGTGCATGTCACTTTAGTCATTAATTGTAGGGCTTTTGGAGGTTTTTCTTAAGTTTTCGAGTGTGTCGGCTGAGAAGAAAAATTCAGTCGATTTGAAAAACGTTTACCAGGCCGGGCGCGGTGGCTCACGCCTGTAATCCCAGCAGTTTGGGAGGCAGAGGCAGGCGGATCACTTGAGGTTAGGAGTTCGAGACCAACCTCATCAACATGGTGAAACCCCGTCTCTACCAAAAATACAAAAATTAGCCGGGCGTGGTGGCAGGCGCCTGTGATCCCAGCTATTCGGGAGGTGAGGTGGTAGGATCGCTGGAACCTGGGAGGCGGAGCTTGCAGTGAGCCGAGATCGCGCTACTGCACTTCAGCCTGGGCAACTAGAGCGAAACTCCGTCTCAAAAAAAAAAAAAAAAAAAAAGAAAAATGTTTACTCACGGAATCGTCTTGTTCTTTTCCTAGGCGTTTAGAGAAAATGTTAGACGATATAGGCAACAAGAGTGAAACTTGTTTCACATTGTAAGAGAAATGTTTACTCAAGAAATTGTCTTGTTCTCTTCCTAGGCGTTTAGAGAAAATGGCAGACGATATTGATATTGAAGCAATGCTTGAGGCTCCTTACAAGAAGGTGAGAAAAAACATGTCGGTGAGGTTTATATAATGAATAAATGCCCATCTATCTCTCTTTGTAGACTTGCCTAACGATATCTCACCTCTACTCCCATGAATTCACCTTTGATTCCAGTGTGAACTGTCAATCATAAGGTAGTAATTGAGTGACTTATCGCTGTACCGTGGTCCCCTAGGTAAAATGACTCAACTAAGAATTACCACCTCCAGTTTGGTATAGCAAAAAGGTGAATGTAGTGGTTTGGGAAAAAGCAGGGGTCCAAGAATAACAAAGCATGACCAGTCTGTGGCAAGTTAAATCTTCTAACAGTCTTATAAGAAGAAATGGGTGAGATTTTAAAATTTATGTATCTATGTAAGACTGGTGATAGTAAATCTTAAAACAGTCCAGTGGCAATCTGCTGCTCAGTTAATAATTACTAAAATTCTTGGATCCCTGAATAGAAATTAAAAAAAAAAAATACAAGAGGCAGTAGAGTCAATACAAGCTTAATACAAGCTTAGAGTAAATACAAGCTTAGAGTCACTTGATGACTGTTTTACTGTTCTCCATATTGTTTTTATTTTTAATTAGGCCCTACCATAGTATTTCACACTAAAAACAAAGGAATTATATTGGCTAATATAGTCTTTGACTCATTTCGGTATCTCAGTAAAAGTAAACTGTCTTTTCATTGTTTCACCAGTTGGTGGTGAAAATAGCAGTATGCATGCATTATCACTGGTGTCACAAACTGTAAGCTTTGTAAGTTAGCACTTTACTCCTATAGCTGATGTAATCAAACTTTAAAATAAACATTTCACTAAACCTTTTAAAAATAATACATTTGTTTTGGATTGTATAGCACGACCATGTGGTACCAATTTGGATGAATTCTTGATAGATTTAAATAGTGTATGTAATTTTGTAATGCTTAGACTCTTGAAGAGCTACTTTCTGTTTTAATGTTAAGATTCTTGTGTCTTAGTTTTTTTTAACATGGATGTAATTCCATGTAAACAGGTATGGAAGTAGGAAATGTTTAGGCTGGACTTGGTGGATTATTAATTGACTTTCTTGGGTTCTTGGGAGTCAACATTACTAAAGCAGTGTGAATCCCTGTTTGCTTCAGGGCGAGATGTGTGACAGAGGTGGCATCAAGCTCTTACAGTCCCAACCCTCCAACGGAAATGGGCGAAGATCTCAGGAATGGCATCGGTCACAGGAAATCGATAGTGGCTGGCTGCTAGCATGGCCACTTGGGGCTTAGGCAGAAATAGAGCCATGGTACTGACCAAAGGGACCATAGCACATGGAATAAAACTCAAAACAGGACTTCATGTTTTATGGAAATTATATTTAACCACTTCAACATTGTAAATCTGGATAACTTTTAATATCTAAACTATATAAGAAAGTAAAATTTAACATGTTAATATGGAAAATTTTTTTATTTTTGTATCTTGATGACTTAAATGTAAGCAACAAAGTGGTTAAACACATACCCATCTAAATTTTTTTATAGCCTTCCATGTTAAACTATAAGTAAATAATTAGTTTTAAAATTGTTTTGTATTTTCTTATTCCTGTTCCCTTTACCCTTTGACAACTTGAAATGTTACCACTTCGTCCTCATGATGTTCTTCTATCAACCCTGCTTAGGATGAGAACAAGTTGAGCAGTGCCAACGGCCATGAAGAACGTAGCAAAAAGTGAGTTTTAAGAAGGGGCTTGGGGGAGGGTGAGCATGATAATGGCGAGTTTTTTTCTTCTCAGGAGGAAAAAAAGCAAGAGCAGAAGTCGTAGTCATGAACGAAAGAGAAGCAAAAGTAAGGAACGGAAGCGAAGTAGAGACAGAGAAAGGAAAAAGAGCAAAAGCCGTGAAAGAAAGCGAAGTAGAAGCAAAGAGAGGCGACGGAGCCGCTCAAGAAGTCGAGATCGAAGATTTAGAGGCCGCTACAGAAGTCCTTAGTATGTAACTATAGTTATGATTTTGGTTTGAGGTAACTAGTGTAATTTTGTGTTTCCTTTTTAGCTCCGGACCAAAATTTAACAGTGCCATCCGAGGAAAGATTGGGTTGCCTCATAGCATCAAATTAAGGTTTTTAAACATACTTCTGAATTGTTTAAATTTGGATAACTTCTGAAACTTTTTAACTTTGCAGCAGACGACGTTCCCGAAGCAAAAGTCCATTCAGAAAAGACAAGAGCCCTGTGAGGTAGTTTACTTCTTTAAAGCCTTTAGCTCTTAGAAATTAATTTTATATGTTTTACTCCTATTAGAGAACCTATTGATAATTTAACTCCTGAGGAAAGAGATGCAAGGACAGTCTTCTGTATGCAGCTGGCGGCAAGAATTCGACCAAGGGATTTGGAAGAGTTTTTCTCTACAGTAGGAAAGGTAATCTTAACCTGTTTAGGGAGGTCAAGTAGTGTTTGCACAAACAACTGTGTTTTCTTTCTAGGTTCGAGATGTGAGGATGATTTCTGACAGAAATTCAAGACGTTCCAAAGGAATTGCTTATGTGGAGTTCGTCGATGTTAGCTCAGTGCCTCTAGCAATAGGATTAACTGGCCAACGAGTTTTAGGCGTGCCAATCATAGTACAGGCATCACAGGTAATTTTTTTGTTGGTTAAGAGTTTGATTATTATCTCTGTGTGACGTGTATTTTGTCTTCTAGGCAGAAAAAAACAGAGCTGCAGCAATGGCAAACAATTTACAAAAGGGAAGTGCTGGACCTATGAGGCTTTATGTGGGCTCATTACACTTCAACATAACTGAAGATATGCTTCGTGGGATCTTTGAGCCTTTTGGAAGAGTAAGTCCAGGTTCTTCAATGAATCTTCAGTATAAGTTATAGTAATTATGCTTTTCAATTATAGATTGAAAGTATCCAGCTGATGATGGACAGTGAAACTGGTCGATCCAAGGGATATGGATTTATTACAGTAAGTAATTACCATAATTATATTACTTAGGGTGTCTCCTGTCCTTGCCTCCCCTATCATGTAGTTTTCTGACTCAGAATGTGCCAAAAAGGCTTTGGAACAACTTAATGGATTTGAACTAGCAGGAAGACCAATGAAAGTTGGTCATGTTACTGAACGTACTGATGCTTCGAGTGCTAGTTCATTTTTGGACAGTGATGAACTGGAAAGGACTGGAATTGATTTGGGAACAACTGGTCGTCTTCAGTTAATGGCAAGACTTGCAGAGGGTAAGTGTTTCTTGCTATTACGAATGATTTACATAGTAGGAACTTTAAGACTATTCTTTTACAGGTACAGGTTTGCAGATTCCGCCAGCAGCACAGCAAGCTCTACAGATGAGTGGCTCTTTGGCATTTGGTGCTGTGGCAGGTAGGAATTGAATCTTTTCTAATTTTAAATCGAGGCTCTTCATTGTTCCTGCACTGAGCTGTAGAATTCTCTTTTGTTATAGATTTGCAAACAAGACTTTCCCAGCAGACTGAAGGTGAGTTGAAGTGTTCATATTTTTTATTTTTGCATGAAACTAATTTTTCTCTTTCTTTTTTTAGCTTCAGCTTTAGCTGCAGCTGCCTCTGTTCAGCCACTTGCAACACAATGTTTCCAACTCTCTAACATGTTTAACCCTCAAACGTAAGTAATGGACTTTATTCTTGATATTTCCTAGTATTTAAGAGTCCTTAATACTTTCTTACAGAGAAGAAGAAGTTGGATGGGATACCGAGATTAAGGATGATGTGATTGAAGAATGTAATAAACATGGAGGAGTTATTCATATTTATGTTGACAAAAATTCAGCTCAGGTATTTTCATCTTTTTTTATAAATGATGTTAGCATCTTTACCTTTTTTTTCATTTTTTCTGTAGGGCAATGTGTATGTGAAGTGCCCATCAATTGCTGCAGCTATTGCTGCTGTCAATGCATTGCATGGCAGGTGGTTTGCTGGTGAGTTTGAATTTATTTTTTGACTGATTGTTGCTAAACCCAACATGTCTGTTTCTTTTAATAGGTAAAATGATAACAGCAGCATATGTACCTCTTCCAACTTACCACAACCTGTTTCCTGATTCTATGACAGCAACACAGCTACTGGTTCCAAGTAGACGATGAAGGAAGATATAGTCCCTTATGTATATAGCTTTTTTTCTTTCTTGAGAATTCATCTTGAGTTATCTTTTATTTAGATAAAAATAAAGAGGCAAGGATCTACTGTCATTTGTATGCAATTTCCTGTTACCTTGAAAAAATAAAAATGTTAACAGGAATGCAGTGTGCTCATTCTCCCTAAATAGTAAATCCCACTGTATACAAAACTGTTCTCTTGTTCTGCCTTTTAAAATGTTCATGTAGAAAATTAATGAACTATAGGAATAGCTCTAGGAGAACAAATGTGCTTTCTGTAAAAAGGCAGACCAGGGATGTAATGTTTTTAATGTTTCAGAAGCCTAACTTTTTACACAGTGGTTACATTTCACATTTCACTAATGTTGATATTTGGCTGATGGTTGAGCAGTTTCTGAAATACACATTTAGTGTATGGAAATACAAGACAGCTAAAGGGCTGTTTGGTTAGCATCTCATCTTGCATTCTGATCAATTGGCAAGAAAGGGAGATTTCAAAATTATATTTCTTGATGGTATCTTTTCAATTAATGTATCTGTAAAAGTTTCTTTGTAAATACTATGTGTTCTGGTGTGTCTTAAAATTCCAAACAAAATGATCCCTGCATTTCCTGAAGATGTTTAAACGTGAGAGTCTGGTAGGCAAAGCAGTCTGAGAAAGAAATAGGAAATGCAGAAATAGGTTTTGTCTGGTTGCATATAATCTTTGCTCTTTTTAAGCTCTGTGAGCTCTGAAATATATTTTTGGGTTACTTCAGTGTGTTTGACAAGACAGCTTGATATTTCTATCAAACAAATGACTTTCATATTGCAACAATCTTTGTAAGAACCACTCAAATAAAAGTCTCTTAAAAAGGCCACAGGAGATCTTCATTTTTCAAATGTTTTAAAGTTACAGAAATTTGAGAACAGAATTAGCTTCTTTTAGTCTCAATTCAGTACTTGCCTCTTGGGAAAATGTTCCGAGTCTGCGGAAACTTGCCCTCACGTTGTCCCCCATGAATTCCTTTATTCTATTAGAGTCTAGCCCTGTGTATTTTAGAAGAATGTATCAAAACTGAGGGGTTTACCAAAAAGAAAAGGAAACAGCCTGGCCTTAAAACCTGGGCATTCTTGGTCTCCTGCATTGTCTGGGCATATTTATGAAGAAATTTTCACCATTTACAATACATACTTAACAAAATGGCTTAACTTCAAACTGGTTTCCAAAATTGATTTATATATTAATATATTAAATAAGGTGCATATATTACTGTATTAAGGGGTTTTGAGCTTTCATACTAGTTGGGAAGCAAGCTGTCACCATTTATACTCAATTCTCTTCAACTGTTTATCTCTTGGTAAATCTTTTGAGTAGGAAATGCTGCTCCTAGCTTATCTTCAAATACTGAGTTCCTTACCTCATTTGTTCAACTTTTTTTTTTGTTAGCATTGAAGCACAAGTTTTACAGGCTTATTCAGAATTTCATATCAGTCGTTTTGTTTGACATTTATCCCAATAATTGTTCTAGTGATTTAATTTGTATGGAAACTCCCAAGGTTCAATTTCTTTTTCTTTTTGAGATGGAGTCTTGCTCTTTGGCCCAGGCTGGAGTGCAGTGATGTGATCTCAGCTCCATCTCCCAGGTTCAAGCAATTCTCCCACCTCAGTCTCCTGAAGAGCTGGGACAGGTGCGCACCACCGTGCCCAGCTAATTTTTGTATTTTTAGCAGAGACGGTGTTAGCCCGGCTGGTCTCACACTGACCTCAAGTGATCTGTCCGCCTTGGCCTCCCAAAGTGCCGGGATTACAGGCATGAGCCACCGCGCCCAGCCTCATTGAAAATTTACTTTTCAATACCAGACTGCAGAGTTCTTTGGGGCAGAGACACTCTGTCAGTGTGCTCTTTTTCCAAAGTATCTCCTGCTATCAGTTTTTCCCCTTGAACCAAGTCTTCCTAACAAATTTGTTGTGTCATTGCTTTCTAGGGAACTGGACCAGCAAATGTGGCCTTTAGTGGTTAATCTCATCTGTGCCAAAATTTAGTTGCTACCAGAGTGAAATTTGGTGTGTAAATAATGTTCAGAGGAAATGTGGTTGGAGTGTAGTAACTTGAATAGTGTCGTGCATAGAAAACAGCTCATTCTGAGTGAAACTGTTTATGTCCAATCAGTTCCTGAGTCAGCATCCCACTGGTTCGAAAATCTGTAACTAATCTGGTAATGTCCTTAATTTCCTCCTGCCTGTCAGTGTTCCAAAGTGTTCATCTAGTTTTCTTTTATCTTTATAATAATTACTACCATCTTTGAAAGTTCTGTTTAAGAAATGCTTAATGGGCAATGCGGGTTAGTAACTCCAGGGTCTGCGTGGCCTGGGCAGGTGAGATGGACAACTGCCTCATTACAGAAGCTTTTTATCATCAAACTAGTAAGTTTTGTGGAGGGCAAGCTATATAGATTGTTGATGAGTGGTTAGAAAATCATCTGGAATTTAGCCAGTTGAGAAGCTACAGAAGTTTCTATTTTTTTTTACAGTGGATGAACTGTTTTGCTTTTTCTGATAAAGCCACTAGGTATATCTAAATAACAACCTCGGGCTGGACGTGGTGCCTTATGCCTGTATATGTGAACACTGGGAGGCGGAGGCGGGTGGATCATGAGGTCAAGAGTTTGAGACCAGCCTGGCCAACACAGTGAAACCCCGTCTCTACTAAGAATACAAATTTTTTTTGTTTTGAGACAGAGTCTCGCTCTGTCGCCCAGGCTGGAGTGCAATGGCTCGATCTCAGCTCACTGCAACCTCCACCTTCTGGGTTCAAGCGATTCTCCTGCCTCAGCCTCCCGAGTAGCTGGGAATACAGGCGCGTGTCAACACACCCGGCTTAAGTTTTTGTATTTTTAGTAGAGACGGGGTGTCACCGTGTTACCCAAGATGGTCTCCATCTCCTGACCTTGTGATCCACCAGCCTTTGCCTCCCAAAGTGCTGGGATTACAGGCATAAGCCACCGCGCCCAGCCTAACAATACAAAATTTAGCTAGGCATGGTGGCACGTGCCTGTTATCACAGCTACTCGGGAGGCTGAGGCAGGAGAAACGCTTGAACACAGGAGGCAGAAGTTGCGGTAAGCCGAGATCGTGCCACTGCACTCCAACCTGGGCGACCAAGGAAACAAC